GTGTGGTGGCACACGCCTGTAGTCCCAGCAACTCAGGAGGCTGAGGTGGGAGGATCACTTGAGCCTGGAAGGTTGAGGCCGCAGGGAGCCATGATCGTGCCACTGAACTCCAGACTGGGCAAGAGAGTGAAAACCTGTCTCAAAAAAAGAAAAAAGGTGGGGCACGGTGGCTCACGCCTGTAATCCCAACACTTTTTGGAGGCCGAGGTGGGCAGATAGCTGGAGCTTAGGAGTTCGAGACCAGCCTGGCCAACTTGGTGAAACCCCGTCTCTATTAAAAATACAAAAATTAGCCGGGCGTGGTGGTGTGTGCCTGTAATCCCAGCTACTCGGGAGGCTGAGGCAGGAGAATCGCTTGAACCTGGAAGGCAGAGATTGCAGTGAGCCAAGATTGTGCCACTGCACTCCAGTCTGGGCAACAGAGCATGACTCTGTCTCGAAAGAAAAGAAAGAAAAAAGCAAAGCAAAGCAAAGCAAAGAAAAGAAGGAAGCAAGCAGGCACCATGAGTGACCACCTTGATTCAAAGAGGAAACTGAGGCACGGAGATGTCACTAGCCTAAGGTCTGACCAAGAGTCAGGCTGGAAATGCAACCCCAGAGCTCCTTCTAGGGGTGGCCCTGACTTTGGAGTTGGGGACCTAACAGAACCCTTTATTCTCTCCGTTGTTGGGGAGGAAGATGCAGAAGGTTAATGACCAGAGGATGAATGACTGAAGCCTGGGGTCTCTAAGGGAGGAAATGGCTTAACCCAGGGAAGGTCAGTAGCGGGGGCCTCCTCTTCCCATAGCCGAGGACCTGATAAATTTGGGGGTGTGTGGTTGGAGAGAGGGGACCTTCCAGCTGGGGACTTGGAAGGATTCGGGGGTGTTCCAGTAGCAGATGAGCCTCACCCGTGGCTGGAGGCGTTTAATGGGGTGAAGCCTGAAAGGGGTTAAGGGGCAGCGGCAAAGGTGGGGTTAATGGGGGCGGGCCTGGCCGGGGCGGGGCCTCGGCTGGCGGCTCTGGCCCGGGGGCCGGGAGGAGTAGCCGCTGTTCTGCCCCGCGGGGGCATCCGCTGGGTCCCCGCGCCGTTGTCAAGACCGGGGACCTGGACGCAGCGGAGAGAGGTGCCGCCGCCCGCCCCGTCCAGTCGCCGCGCGCAGGTAAGTGCCGGGTCCTCCCCGGCTGCCCGCGAGACTCCCTCACTGCTGTCCTCTCTCCCAACAGGCACTGCAGTCAGCGGTGAACTGACTTCATCCCAATCCCTCAGCCCCCACCAGGACCAGTCTGGAGTCCCTCCCCTGCCCCCATTGAAATTTCCCTTCCGTCCCCAAACTTACCTCTGATCTAGACCTTACTCACCTCCTTCCTGTTTCCTAAGACTCCTTCCTGCCGTCCACAGACCGAGCCTTTTATCTTTGTCCACCCTGTGCCAGACACCTCCTTTTCCAGAACCTTCTCCTTACTGGTGACCTTACTTATCTCTGTTGCTTTCTGGGGTCCTAGGAAATGCCAGCACTCCCACCCACATTGCCTGAACTTTCCAACACTCCCTAACTGCGCTGTGTCCTATCTCAACACTTTCTCATGTATTTCTTGTGTCTTCTAGAACATTCCCCCGCCATTATTACTTCAATATGGCTACACATACTTCCTAATTGCCCTGCAAACCATCTCCTTCTCACCATTGCCCAGCGATGCTTTCGTCTCCTCCATAAACACTCCCGGAGACCAATTTTTGTGTCACCCCCATACTCCCTCGTTGACACACTGACTCCATACATAACCTCCTTGAAAAACCTCTTTATTAATCTCACCATCCTCCAGACTTCCCTCCTGTCATAATTCCATCCCTCCTCCAACTTTTCCCTCTCAAGCTCTGCCCTTCCCAGCCCAGCCCAGCCTACCCAACCTCATCTCTTCCCTGTAGACCACATCCCACCATGTTCCCCTGAGCCTCCAAGGAAGGGGCTCAGGGGGCCCCATGGCCTCCCGCTCCCTGTGGCCCCACAGCCCCCGTGGGCCAGGGGAAGCGCCCCAGAAGCCGAAGTGCCCACCATGGGCAACCACACGTGGGAGGGCTGCCACGTGGACTCGCGCGTGGACCACCTCTTTCCGCCATCCCTCTACATCTTTGTCATCGGCGTGGGGCTGCCCACCAACTGCCTGGCTCTGTGGGCGGCCTACCGCCAGGTGCAACAGCGCAACGAGCTGGGCGTCTACCTGATGAACCTCAGCATCGCCGACCTGCTGTACATCTGCACGCTGCCGCTGTGGGTGGACTACTTCCTGCACCACGACAACTGGATCCACGGCCCCGGGTCCTGCAAGCTCTTTGGGTTCATCTTCTACACCAATATCTACATCAGCATCGCCTTCCTGTGCTGCATCTCGGTGGACCGCTACCTGGCTGTGGCCCACCCACTCCGCTTCGCCCGCCTGCGCCGCGTCAAGACCGCCGTGGCCGTGAGCTCCGTGGTCTGGGCCACGGAGCTGGGCGCCAACTCGGCGCCCCTGTTCCATGACGAGCTCTTCCGAGACCGCTACAACCACACCTTCTGCTTTGAGAAGTTCCCCATGGAAGGCTGGGTGGCCTGGATGAACCTCTATCGGGTGTTCGTGGGCTTCCTCTTCCCGTGGGCGCTCATGCTGCTGTCGTACCGGGGCATCCTGCGGGCCGTGCGGGGCAGCGTGTCCACCGAGCGCCAGGAGAAGGCCAAGATCAAGCGGCTGGCCCTCAGCCTCATCGCCATCGTGCTGGTCTGCTTTGCGCCCTATCACGTGCTCTTGCTGTCCCGCAGCGCCATCTACCTGGGCCGCCCCTGGGACTGCGGCTTCGAGGAGCGCGTCTTTTCTGCATACCACAGCTCACTGGCTTTCACCAGCCTCAACTGTGTGGCGGACCCCATCCTCTACTGCCTGGTCAACGAGGGCGCCCGCAGCGATGTGGCCAAGGCCCTGCACAACCTGCTCCGCTTTCTGGCCAGCGACAAGCCCCAGGAGATGGCCAATGCCTCGCTCACCCTGGAGACCCCACTCACCTCCAAGAGGAACAGCACAGCCAAAGCCATGACTGGCAGCTGGGCGGCCACTCCGCCCTCCCAGGGGGACCAGGTGCAGCTGAAGATGCTGCCGCCAGCACAATGAACCCCGAGTGGCACAGAATCCCCAGTTTTCCCCTCTCATCCCACAGTCCCTTCTCTCCTGGTCTGGTGTATGCAAATTGTATGGAAAAAGGGCTGTGTTAATATTCATAAGAATACAAGAACTTAGGAAGAGTGAGGTTGGTGTGTCACTGGTCAACCTTTGTGCTCCCAGATCCCATCACAGTTTGGCGATTGTGGAGGGCCTCCTGAAGGAGGAGATGAGTAAATATATTTTTTTGGAGACAGGGTCTCACTGTGTTGCCCAGGCTGGAGTGCAGTAGTGCAGTCGTGGCTCACTGCAGCCTCCACCTCCTGGGCTCTCCAGCGATCTTCCCACATCAGCCTCCCGAGTAGCTGGGACCACAAATGTGAGCCACCATGCCTGGCTAATTTTTGTACTTTTTGTAGAAATGGAGTCTCACTATGTTTCCCAGGCTGATCTTGAACTCCTGGGCTCAAGAGATCCTCCTGCCTTGGCCTCCCAAAGTGCTCAGATTAGAGATGTGAGCCGCCATGTCTGGCCAGATAAATTAAGTCAAACATTTGGTTTCCAGAAAATAAAGACAAATAGAGAAGGTTAGATTTTTTTTTTTCCAACAAGTGGATAAAAGTCTGTGACTCGGGGGAAAGTGGAAGGAGAAATGCAGCCGATATAGAGTCATTATGTTTGCAAAGCCCCTGGTCATACAGGCCAGGGAACATAAGACCGCAATTCTAAGTTTCTAGATAAACAGCGATCTCCAAGTCAAGACTGAGGATGAAGAGGGAGAATGTCAGAACTCAAGTGAAGGGCAATCAGGGCAGACTGCCTGGAGGAGTGATGCCAGAAGGTTTGGGAAGAAGGTGTGGGACAAGAAGAAAGGGTATTTATTCATTCATTCAACAGAGGTTTATGTAGGGCACTGTGCTGGGTGGGGCTGGGGACACAACAATGACTGAGGCAGCCTGGCCTTGCCTTCACAGGGCTCACCATACACAAGTAAATAAAAAATATGTAATGTTTGGAATTGCTAAATGGGAAGGGGACATTTTTCTATGTAAAGCCAG